GCCTCAGTGTGCCCTGTTGAAACTTAGGTTTTTCCACGCAATCGATGGATTGTGTCCTAGGAAGACTTTTCTTTTCCTCTGGATTTTTGTTCCTCCTGTACAAGAGGTGTCTTTGCTTGGTTTGGTGGGGCTGCGGCCACTTAAAACCTCCCGATCTCTTTTTGAGTCCTTTATTATAAGTAGTTGTAGCTGCGGGAGGGGGAGGGGGAGTGGGCGGGCAGTGGATAGTAAGACTTACTGCAGTCGATTTGGGATTTGCTAAGTAGTTTTACAGAGCTAGATCTGTGTGCATGTGTGTGTTTGTGTATATATACATATCTAGGGCTAGTACTTAGTTTCACACCCGGGAGCTGGGAGAAAAAACCTGTACAGTTGTCTTTCTCTTATTTTTAATAAAATAGAAAAATCGCGCACTTGCGCGTCCCCCCCCCACCCCCTTTTTTAAACAAGTGTTACTTGTGCCGGGAAAATTTTGCTGTCTTTGTAATTTTAAAACTTTAAAATAAATTGGAAAAGGGAGAAACTGAGCGGTGTATTTTTCCTCACTTTGAAGACTGGAGAATGAATGCGGAGCGGTTAGGCGGGCAGGCAGTGGGGACATCTGGGGCGTTTGCACCTGAGAATGGCGGGGGAGGGTTCAGGAGCTGGACAGAAGCCAGGAATCCTTAGTCCCGGAGGCTGCGGAACGTGCCTTAGCCGGCTTCTAGGCTTCTGCCTTTGGGGTCCAGAGGGTACCCCATTTCCGGCCGAGAGGTGAGTACGTGGGAATGCGGTGGGGAGTCTGGTGGGCTTGGCCCTGACGCGACTTCCTCCGCCCCCTTCCCTCCCCTCTGCCATCCGGACTTCGGCAGTCTCAACTTACAAGTCAAGCCTCTCGGTCCCTGGCGGATCCCGCCAGGCCCCGCCCACCCGTCCTAGGCCCGCCTCCCCGCCTTTTTAAGCGAGCCCCCCTAGCTCCGATTGGCTGCTGGAGCCCGGCCCCCGGCCACGCGACCAGGCTGCGTCCGCGATGCGCACGGCTCCCAGGCAGGCAGGCGCGCTCGGGCGAGGTAGGAGCGATGTGGCCTGGGAACGCCTGGCGCGCCGCACTCTTCTGGGTGCCCCGCGGCCGCCGCGCACAGTCAGCGCTGGCCCAGCTGCGTGGCATTCTGGAGGGGGAGCTGGAAGGCATCCGCGGAGCTGGCACTTGGAAGAGTGAGCGGGTCATCACGTCCCGTCAGGGGCCGCACATCCGCGTGGACGGCGTCTCCGGAGGTAACGCTCCGTTCCGGGAGTCGTTCCAAGACAGGTCTGTTTCCTTTCTGGACCATTTCCCCAGGGCCTGGCACTGTCATCTTTCCAGGCCTGCCCTTGCCCCACCTGAGCTGCTGTATCCATCTCCTCTCCTTCACCTCAGGAATCCTTAACTTCTGTGCCAACAACTACCTGGGCCTGAGCAGCCACCCTGAGGTGATCCAGGCAGGTCTGCAGGCTCTGGAGGAGTTTGGAGCTGGCCTCAGCTCTGTCCGCTTTATCTGTGGAACCCAGGTACACAGTGAGTGGTGGGGGGTTGTGGGGACGCATCAACACGTGTCTCACTCATTTTCTTCAGAGCATCCACAAGAATCTAGAAGCAAAAATAGCCCGCTTCCACCAGCGGGAGGATGCCATCCTCTATCCCAGCTGTTATGACGCCAACGCCGGCCTCTTTGAGGTGTGTGGAAGCTGTCCTGCGGGTGAGGGTTGTCACCAAATATATTCTCACCTCCTCTTACTAGAGCAGGGCGCTGGTCCAGCCCGGCACTGAGACACGGGGGCCCCAGAGAGAAGCACAGAACACCTTGCCTCTCTACCCAGAGGAGCGCCCTGGCTGGCAGTACAGTTTTTTGATTTGCTGGAGTCCCGGTCAAGGGAGAAGCCCAGGGTGGTTAAATGATGGCTCTACGCTCACTGCCTCCCTCCAGGCCCTGCTGACCCCAGAGGACGCAGTCCTGTCGGACGAGCTGAACCATGCCTCCATCATCGACGGCATCCGGCTGTGCAAGGCCCACAAGTACCGCTATCGCCACCTGGACATGGCCGACCTAGAAGCCAAGCTGCAGGAGGCCCAGGTGGGGCGACGCCTGGGTCCACCCTCAGCCTCCCACCCACCATCTGCTCATGTCTTTCCTGCAGAAGCATCGGCTGCGCCTGGTGGCCACTGATGGGGCCTTTTCCATGGATGGCGACATCGCACCCCTGCAGGAGATCTGCTGCCTCGCCTCTAGATATGGTGCCCTGGTCTTCATGGATGAATGCCATGCCACTGGCTTCCTGGGGCCCACAGGACGGTGGGACCATGTGGCACCTGAGGCCTGGGGTGGCCAGTGACAGCAGCGGTGGCTTCCCTTGCAGGGGCACAGATGAGCTGCTGGGTGTGATGGACCAGGTCACCATCATCAACTCCACCCTGGGGAAGGCCCTGGGTGGAGCATCAGGTACCTGCAAGGTTGTGTCCCTGGGGTCCCCTACCCCTCCCCCCACCTCTTCCCTTCTTCTCAGGGGGCTACACGACAGGGCCTGGGCCCCTGGTGTCCCTGCTGCGGCAGCGCGCCCGGCCATACCTCTTCTCCAACAGTCTGCCACCTGCTGTCGTTGGCTGCGCCTCCAAGGCCCTAGATCTGCTGATGGGGAGTAACACCATTGTCCAGTCTATGGCTGCCAAGACCCAGAGGTGCGACTCCCAGCAGGGCAGGCTCGGGGGCGGAGAGACGTGGTGAGAGCCAGCCTCATGTGTCTGCCCAGGCCCCTTAGCTACCTGTGACACCTTGTGCCCACAGGTTCCGTAGTAAGATGGAAGCTGCTGGCTTCACTATCTCGGGAGCCAGTCACCCCATCTGCCCTGTGATGCTGGGTGATGCCCGGCTGGCCTCTCGCATGGCGGATGACATGCTGAAGAGAGGTAAGGGTGCTGAGACAAGGGAACTGGTGGTGTTCTGGCACGCCCTTGCTTTCTACCCTCCCAGGCATCTTTGTCATCGGGTTCAGCTACCCCGTGGTCCCCAAGGGCAAGGCCCGGATCCGGGTACAGATCTCAGCAGTGCATAGCGAGGAAGACATTGACCGCTGCGTGGAGGCCTTCGTGGAAGTGGGGCGACTGCACGGGGCACTGCCCTGAGCTCTGGGTAAGGACGAGAAGAGCCAAGGTCCGCCTACTGCCACAGGGTCAAAGGAGGTTTTCGATCAGCCCAGACCAGAGGCTCTGAGCCCTGAACCAAAGTCCCAGAGCTGGGCTGGGACGTGACCTGTGCTGAGGGCTGTGAGAATGTGAAACAACAGTGTGAAAATTGGCTGTGACACTCTGGTCTGCTTTATTGTCTCTGGGCAGG